ATGTGACTGGTGCTGCATGCAGTTTGCCCTCTCCCCATCGCGCTAAGTGGTTTCACTTTCTCCCTCTGACCCTCGGGGAAACCACAAAGGTTCCCGTGCCTCCATTCCCCCGCTCCAGCCCTCAAGGTGCCGCGTGCCTCAATTTCCCAGGCTCTTTTCCTCCCTCTCCCTGTCCCCAACGCTGACTCCCTCACGGCGTCCCCAAAATGGCGCCCGCGGCCGCGCTCCGCCGCCTAACGTCATCGCGCCGCCCTCCGCTCAGAGTTCCCCTCTGGAGCCGTCGGAGGCGGAGTCGAGGAGGAGGAGGAGCATCCTCTAAGGAGGATTAAAGGGGCGGGCACTATCCACCCGAGGGCTGACCGGTGAGGGAACGACGCTAAAGGATTGGTTGGGCGCTGCGGGGAATCTCGACGCTCCTCACTATTGGCCCAAGCCTCAGAGACATGAACGTCGATTGGCCGAACGGCAGGGCCCGAGCGGGCAATGATTGGTTGCGTCCGGCCGTCCGTGCGGCGGCCGAGGAGGAAGGTGGGAGGGGCGTTGCTGAGGGTAGCTGGGGGCGAGAGCGAGGCTACGGAGCAGGCGAGAGGCGACGGCGAGAGCTAGAGCGGGCGCAGCGTTAGGGTGGCCGTGCAAGGGGAGCCGTGGCCCGGGCCCGGGGCGTGCGAGACGGCGGAAGCAGGTGAGCGCGAGCGGGCGCGCAGAGGCCGGCCGGGCTGCGCTCCCTGCCGCCGCGGCCTCCTCTTGCCAGGTCGCCTGCGCACTGAGGGCCTGAGGGGGTGCGCGCCGGGCAGTTAGGGCGGAGCGGCACCAACGGCCGACCCGGCGCGCGGGCAGCCGGGCGGGGGCCGGGCTGGAGCGGCGGGTGGGGAAGGGGCCTGGAGTCGCGTGCGGGGCTGAGTGAGGAGGGGCGGGGCTCGGGCTGAGGCTTTGGTGGGGCACCTGGGCGGGAAGGGGAGGCCTCAGAGCTGTCCCAAGAGGGCTCCGCGGCTCCCCAGGGTTTGGGGTAAAGGACTTGGTGGTGTGGCAAGTCCAGGACGAAGGGGCTGGGCCGGTTAGACGGCACGTGGGTGCCCAGTTAGGGGCTTAGGGCGTGAGAAAGATAATTAAGTTAATGCAGGGGAAAAATATCTAGTTCTTCCTGGAAAGAATTGGGGCGGTGAGAGGGGTTTTGGTGTGAAGACATTAGGAAATCGATATCCCCAAGGGAACGGTTTAGAGCTAAGGAGGGGTCCAGTTGTAATGGATGGGGTTAAATTAATGTGAAGAGGCCTTAAACCAATGTGTCAGGAGGTTGGGTACCCTTGGAATGCGTGGAAAGGAGTCTTTGTACAAAGAAGGATTAAGTGTATTTTAAAAGGGTGTCTGGGTGTCCCTAGAATGAGCTGGGGAAGGTAGTCTTTTTTAAGTACAGGTAATTAGGCCAAGGTGAAGATGGGATTTGGTTATTGGAAGGGGAGGAAGTAGGGTGGGAGAGATCTGTGTGCTAAAGTGAGGGGTGCCTGGGAATTCCTGGAATGAGACTGAGAGGTTGCTAAGACGCTGGGGGGTCTGAGTACCCCCAGAATAGGAGGCTGGTGAGAGGGGCTTGAGTGTGAGGAAGAGGGGTCTGTGCTGGATTAAGGTGGTGATGGAGGTTCTGTATGAGAATAGGAGGTCCGGGTATCCCTAAAGGGGGTTTGGGCAGCACGAGGGGTGTGTGTAAAAGGAGCTTAAGCCATTGTGAAAGATGGGTGTGTGGATCTTTACACAAAGAAGAGGAGTTATGTTGCTACGAAGAGGAGGGTCTGAGCATCCCTAGAATGGGTTAGGGTGGGTTGGGTCTTCTAGCAAATTAAAAAAGATTAGGTTAATAATGTGGAGGAGGATCTGGATATTCCTGAGATGGATTTGAGGGGGGGCTCTGTTTGCAAGAGAGGCATAGGTTGATATAAAATGAGGGTATGGGCATCCCTGAATGAGTGGCTGTGTATGAACAGGAAGGGTTTAAATCAATGGGAAGAGGGGATCTGGGTATCTCAGAGGGGATTAGAATTGTCGATTTGGTCTTGGTACAAAGAAGAGGTGATGAATGTAAAGAGTGGATAGATACCCTGGAGACAGGAGCTAGGGTGGTGGAAGGGCCTAGGTCCGAAGCGGGGAGGAGTAGGCTTTTGTGAAAATGGGTCTGGGTATTCTGGATAGGGGGTTAGGGTTGTAGGAGAGGGCCTTGATTTGTAGAGGAGGTTAAGTAATTAAACAGGGCTGCGTATCATGAAGTGGTTAAGGTGGGCAAAGTCTGGGTGTGGAGATGGGTTAGGCCAGTGTGAGAAAATTTGACTGGGGGGAAGGGATATAGTTTGACGTGAGGAATCTGGGCACCTGAGGAAGAGTTGGTGGGTAGCAGGGGTTGCGTGTAAAGGGGAGGGGTGGCACCTTGTACAGTGCTGAAAGTGGAGTGGTGGGGCATTGGGCAGTTTGAGTGGTCTGAGTGTAAAAAGAAGTCTGAGAACCTGGGAGAAGGAGCAGAGGCCATGGGAGGGGTGTGGCTGGGAGAAACAGGTGGGGAAGGCCTATATGGGGTTTCAGTTGGGTACCTTGGAGAGGAATGGGGTGAGGTGAGTTGGTAAGAAAAGGAGTCAGTGGAAGGAGGTCTGAGTGGAGGTTCCCATGTGCTGGGCGGAACTGTGGGGCCCACTGTGAGGTGTGGGAGATGAGGGGACTGGACAGGTTACAAGGATCTGGTGGGTGGAGTTTGATGCAAGTTGATACAGAGGTGAGACTGTGGGTAAATTCCTGGGGAAGGGAAACTGGTTTGTCCCCACTGTCTCCTCTTCCAGCCCAGGGCCTTGCTGCCGCCATGACTGAGGAATCAGAGGAGACAGTCCTGTACATTGAGCACCGCTATGTCTGCTCTGAGTGCAACCAGCTGTATGGATCACTGGAAGAGGTGCTTATGCACCAAAACTCCCACGTGCCCCAGCAGCACTTTGAGCTGGTGGGCGTGGCTGATCCCGGAGTCACTGTGGCCACAGACACAGCTTCAGGCACGGGCCTCTATCAGACCCTTGTGCAGGAGAGCCAGTACCAGTGCCTGGAGTGTGGTCAACTGCTGATGTCACCCAGCCAGCTCCTGGAGCACCAGGAGCTGCACCTGAAGATGATGGCACCCCAGGAGGCAGTGCCAGCTGAGCCATCACCTAAGGCACCACCCCTGAGCTCCAGCACCATCCACTACGAGTGTGTGGATTGCAAGGCTCTCTTTGCCAGCCAGGAGCTCTGGCTGAACCACCGGCAGACGCACCTCCGGGCCACACCCACCAAGGCTCCTGCCCCTGTTGTCCTGGGGTCCCCAGTTGTTCTAGGGCCTCCTGTGGGCCAGGCCCGAGTGGCTGTGGAGCACTCATACCGAAAGGCAGAAGAGGGTGGGGAAGGGGCGACTGTCCCATCTGCCGCTGCCACCACCACTGAGGTAGTGACTGAGGTGGAGCTGCTCCTCTACAAGTGCTCTGAGTGCTCCCAGCTCTTCCAGCTGCCGGCGGATTTCCTGGAGCACCAGGCCACTCACTTCCCTGCTCCTGTACCCGAGTCTCAGGAGCCTGCCTTACAGCAGGAGGTGCAGGCCTCGTCACCTGCAGAGGTGCCTGTGTCTCAGCCTGACCCCTTGCCAGCTTCTGACCACAGTTACGAGCTGCGCAATGGTGAAGCCATTGGGCGGGATCGCCGGGGGCGCAGGGCCCGGAGGAACAACAGTGGAGAAGCAGGCGGGGCAGCCACACAGGAGCTCTTCTGCTCAGCCTGTGACCAGCTCTTTCTCTCACCCCACCAGCTACAGCAGCACCTGCGGAGTCACCGGGAGGGCGTCTTTAAGTGCCCCCTGTGCAGTCGTGTCTTCCCTAGCCCTTCCAGTCTGGACCAGCACCTTGGAGACCATAGCAGCGAGTCACACTTCCTGTGTGTAGACTGTGGCCTGGCCTTCGGCACAGAGGCCCTCCTCCTGGCCCACCGGCGAGCCCACACCCCGAATCCTCTGCATTCATGTCCATGTGGGAAGACCTTTGTCAACCTTACCAAGTTCCTTTATCACCGGCGTACTCATGGGGTAGGGGGTGTCCCTCTGCCCACAACACCAGTCCCACCAGAGGAACCTGTCATTGGTTTCCCTGAGCCAGCCCCAGCAGAGACTGGAGAGCCAGAGGCCCCTGAGCCCCCTGTGTCTGAGGAGACCTCAGCAGGGCCCGCTGCCCCAGGCACCTACCGCTGCCTCCTGTGCAGCCGTGAATTTGGAAAGGCCTTGCAGCTGACCCGGCACCAACGTTTTGTGCATCGGCTGGAGCGGCGCCATAAATGCAGCATTTGTGGCAAGATGTTCAAGAAGAAGTCTCACGTGCGTAACCACCTGCGCACACACACAGGGGAGCGGCCCTTCCCCTGCCCTGACTGCTCCAAGCCCTTCAACTCACCTGCCAACCTGGCCCGCCACCGGCTCACACACACAGGAGAGCGGCCCTACCGGTGTGGGGACTGTGGCAAGGCTTTCACGCAAAGCTCCACACTGAGGCAGCACCGCTTGGTGCATGCCCAGCACTTCCCCTACCGCTGCCAGGAATGTGGGGTGCGTTTTCACCGTCCTTACCGCCTGCTCATGCACCGCTACCATCACACAGGTGAATACCCCTACAAGTGTCGCGAGTGCCCCCGCTCCTTCTTGCTGCGTCGGCTGCTGGAGGTGCACCAGCTCGTGGTCCATGCCGGGCGCCAGCCCCACCGCTGCCCATCCTGTGGGGCTGCCTTCCCCTCCTCACTGCGGCTCCGGGAGCACCGCTGTGCAGCCGCTGCTGCCCAGGCCCCACGGCGCTTTGAGTGTGGCACCTGTGGCAAGAAAGTGGGCTCAGCTGCTCGACTGCAGGCACACGAGGCGGCCCATGCAGCTGCTGGGCCTGGAGAGGTCCTGGCTAAGGAGCCCCCTGCCCCTCGAGCCCCACGGGCCACTCGTGCACCAGTTGCCTCTCCAGCAGCCCTTGGAAGCACTGCTACAGCATCCCCTGCGGCCCCTGCCCGCCGCCGGGGTCTAGAGTGCAGCGAGTGCAAGAAGCTGTTCAGCACAGAGACGTCACTGCAGGTGCACCGGCGCATCCACACAGGTGAGCGGCCATACCCATGTCCAGACTGTGGCAAAGCGTTCCGTCAGAGTACCCACCTGAAAGACCACCGGCGCCTGCACACAGGTGAGCGGCCCTTTGCCTGTGAAGTGTGTGGCAAGGCCTTTGCCATCTCCATGCGCCTGGCAGAACATCGCCGCATCCACACAGGCGAACGACCCTACTCCTGCCCTGACTGTGGCAAGAGCTACCGCTCCTTCTCCAACCTCTGGAAGCACCGCAAGACCCATCAGCAGCAGCATCAGGCAGCTGTGCGGCAGCAGCTGGCAGAGGCGGAGGCTGCCGTTGGCCTGGCCGTCATGGAGACTGCTGTGGAGGCGCTACCCCTGGTGGAAGCCATTGAGATCTACCCTCTGGCCGAGGCTGAGGGGGTCCAGATCAGTGGCTGACTCTGCCCGACTTCCTCTTTGGCACCTCCATTCCCTGTTGCTGAAGGCCCTCCAGCATCCCCTTAAGCATCTGTACATACTGTGTCCCTTCCTCTTCCCATCCCCACCACCTTGTAAGTTCTAAATTGGATTTATTCTCTCGTGAGGGGGGTGCTCTGGGGTCCTTGACACACATAAAGGTGCCCCCCCACCTTCCACCTCTTAGCACTGGTGACCCCAAAAATGAAACCATCAATAAAGACTGAGTTGCCAGCAGTGTGTAGAGTGGAATTTGGGAGTCATGGGTC